CAAGGGCAGTGAGTGGGCTGGGGCGGGGCAGGGCAGGGTCCTCGTGAGTCTGGCACTCAGTGAAGCTGCGCTGGATGAGGGACCAGCCCCTGGTTCTGCAGTGTTCTGTAACCTGCTCTGCCCCCTTGAGAGCCTCGGCTGTTTTCTCCTGTAACCCATTGTGCCTCCCTTGAGAGCCGCGGCTGTGTCCTCTAACCTGGTGTGCCCCGCGTGAGAGTCCTTGCTGTCCCCACAGAAGGTGCCTTTAATGGAGGCAGGTCCCACCGCATCTGCAGCCGCCGAGTCTCCGACATGGTTGATGGGATGAGCCAGCCGGGATCTCTATTCCCTTTTGGGATGCTCTGTTGGTGGAATGTCCTGTGTCGTGCTTTAGAGAAATGGTGTTGGCCCGGGTGGTGGGCACTGGCTGGGCATGTGGTTTAATTCTCACTTGGGCCTTGGACAGCCATCTCAGACCCGTATCAGTCTCCGCCGCAGCGTCCTTTGCAGAGTCTGGGAGCCCCCTTGCCCCTCTGTCCTACGGTGGCTGCGGAGGTGCGCCGGGTCCCCCAGCACTGCCAGCCCGCCTGCGCCATGCTCAAATTCTCGCGGGGCCTCAGCCGCCTCCCTGCTGGGCAGGGCTCGGGACCCGCCGACCGCCATGCCGAGGCCACGCCCCCCCTCCCCCGCCCCGGGCTCCCTCGGTGCTGGGGCCTCCCGGAAGGGCGCCGCCCCCGCCGGGTCCCATGGACCGCCCAAGGGCTGAGGAGTGCGGGCGCGTGGCGCAGTACTGGCGGGCAGCTCCGCCTGCTGCGGGGCTCAGGATCCGATAGAGAAAGCTAGCTAGACTCCTGAGTGGAGTGGGGGCTTGGAGAACTTTTATGTCTAGCTAAAGGCTTGTCAATGCACCAATCAGCACTCTGTCAAAATGGACCAATCAACGCTCTGTAAAACGGACCAATTAGCTCCCTGTACAATGGGCCAATCAGCAGGATGTGGGTGGGGTCAGATAACGGAATAAAAGCGGGTAGCCGGAACGCCCTGCCGCAACCTGACTCCATTCTCTTCTCCGCTGTGGAAAGTTTGTTCTTTTGCTCTTAGCAATAAATCTTGCCGCTCAGTCTGGGTGCGCGCCGCTTTTGTGAGCTGTAGCACTCACCAGGGAGGTCTGCAGCGAAGGTCTGCAGCTTTGCTCTTGAGGCCAGCCAGACCACGAGCCCACCGGAGGGAGCGAACAGCTCCAGACGCGCTGTCTCTGAGAGGCGTAAGTAACACTCACCACTGAGGTCTGAATTGAAGCCGGCGAGACTAGGAACCCACGGGAAGGAATGAATGACTCCAGAGGCGTCACCTTGAAGAGCTGTAACACTCACTGCGAGAGTCCGCGGCTTCACTCCTAAAGTCAGCGAGACCACGAACCCACCAGAAGGAAGAAACTCCAGACGCATCTGAACATCTGAAGGAAGAAACTCCAGGGTCGCCATCTTTAAGAACTGTGACACTCACTGCGGGGCTCCGCAGCTTCATTCCTGACGTCAGCGAGACCAATAACCCACCAATTCCAGACACACTGCGTCCTGTGCTGCAGGGGGAAAGGCACGGACTCAAAACTGCCAGCTTTGTTCTGATTGGGAGCTCTGCCTGCCTGACAGGCGGCCTGGGCTGAGAAGAGTGGGGCGGTTCACAGGGAGAGTCCCGCGGAGCAGGAGGGCCGTGCGATGATAGTGAAAAACAAGAACCATCTGCCAAAGGGCTGTGCTGCACCCAAATGGGCTCTGAAATAAGGAATGGGACCTGAGCCGCCTTGTTCCTTGGCCCTGTTTAATGGGGAAGCACCTCCTCGGCAGGAGGGCAGGGCTCCCAGGTCCTAGAAGGCCCCTTGGTGGGACAGGAGGGCTGGGTGAGCTCCACAGGGGCTCTGTCCACTCCTTCCGCTGTGAGGGTGGCTTTTGCTTCTGGGGCTTCGGGTCGCTGTGGTCTTTGATGTTGCTGTCCCATTCACCAGCGAGGGTCTCGAGCTGAGAGCTGTCCAGGCTGAATGCCCAGTGGGCAGTTTGAGGCCAGGAGCACACTGCGTGGGCCCAGCAGGCGCCTTGCAGTGGAGACTTTCCCCTCAGCCCTGCTGGCCAGGGGCCTACCCGGTCTCCCTTGGGGCTGTGCCATTCCTGTGCTTCGGATTTACTGGGGGGTTGCTTCTCCCTGGTCCTGATCCCCTCCACTCCCTCAGTCAGCGACCTGGGTCCAGGTCATGATGGAGCACTGGGCGTTGCAGAGGGGCCATCCCAGGGCTTCGGTGCCAAGGTGGGACCTGTGGCCGTGGGACATTGGAGGGTCCATCAGGCCCTCAGGAGCTTTGCCACCTGCAGGCACGAGAGGGTCCCGTTCCAGCAGTGGGGTCTGGCCCTAGGGTTTCCTAAACAGGAGTGGGGTTTAATGACAACAGTCTCCAGGGACTCTGGGCAGGATTGAGGGCTGTGATGGCAGCCAGCCTGGGGTGGAGGGTGCTCCCCCTGGACAGGACTTGGGCGTAAAGGTTCTGAAGAGCCCAGCGGCAGTACACCCAGCTGAGCCTGCGGAGGCCAGGGTATCTGCATGGGAATCTGCCCATGGAGAGAGGACCAGGGACCCCCAGGGGTTCCTGGCATGCACTCCCACCTGCAGGGCCTGGGACAGCTCCTGTCACCAGCTGAGAGATGCCTGAATACTGCTGAGCGCCTCGGCCCCCACCCCTCCAACCTGTTTCCCAGTCAGCTTGCAACACAGCGTGTCCTTCACAGCTCCCTGGATGCCAGTGCCCCGAGGGCATGGAAGGAAGGGGTTGGAGAGAGGCATCTGAGCCAGCATGGCCCCTGCCAGGGGCATCCTGCAGTCACAGCACGTTGGACTCCTGGGCGGCGTCTCCAGGGTTAGAGGGAGCAGCTCCCACCCAGGCCCCAGGCCTCCAAATCACCAGGGAACCCATTGTCATCCCTGAACAGGGAGTTCTCCAGGGCACGAGCATCGGCTCCTGCCAGGCAGAAGCACGCGGGGCTCCTGGGAACCTGAGTTAACAGAAGGTTTGGGTTGAGTGTGTGGCGTGCGTGCCTGATGTTCCCAGCCTGGTCCCTTCCCAAGGAATGCTTGCCTTCGGGTTCTGGTGGAATCCAGTTGGCTGCCATCACAGAGTCTTTCTCCGCAGAGACAGGTTCTCCCTCAGGCTGTGCCTGCATGAGGCCATCGGGTGCGAGGGAGATGGGGAGCGGCTGCACCCCTTCAAGGATGAGGAGACTGAGGCGCAAGCAACTGTCCCACCATGGGCACCTGCCTGGGAGCGAGCTCTGGGGGTCAGCGGGTGCAGCTGGAGAAGCTGCTGGTGGCTTCTCCAGAGCAGGTGGAGCTGTCAGAGGTCACGCCCTGGCCTGGTCCAGCCCAGCACAACCCAGGGGGCCTGCAGGACACTTGTGACCAGGACAGAGGTTCTCAGGGAGGCCAGAGCCTGAGCAGGGCCGAGGGCTGGCTCTGAGGTCTCAGGTCCCAGGGAGGGGTGATGAGCTGAGGGGTAGTAGCTCCCACTGACTCCATGGCTCCTGCCTCCAGCTTTGACCCGGCACTGCTGATGATGTGAGCATGGCCTGTCCACCAGCCTCCTCTGCCAGCAAGGCTCAGCCACCCCACAGCCATCCACGTGAAGAGCAGTGGTGTAGGCTCTGTCGGCGCCACCCCCGCGTGGGCGTGGGCAGTGAACAAGGGAGCACCGAGGCTGCTGCTATCTTTAAAACAGCAGCTGGCCCTAGTGAGAGAGACCCCAGGCCCTAGTTACAGGCTCCAGGCCCAAGGGGCAGACCCCTGGCGCTAGTGACAGACCCCAGGTCCTAGTAATAGGCTCCAGGCCCAAGGGGCAGACCCCTGGCCCTAGTGACAGACCCCAGGTCCTAGTTACAGGCTCCAGGCCCAAGGGGCAGACCCCTAGCCCTAGTGACAGACCCCAGGTCCTAGTAACAGGCTCCAGGCCCAAGGGGCAGACCCCTGGCCCTAGTGACAGACCCCAGGCCGTAGTTACAGGCTCCAGGCTCAAGGGGCAGACCCCTGGCTGTAGTGACAGACCCCAGGTCCTAGTAACAGGCTCCAGGCCCAAGGGACAGGTCCCGGCCCTAGTGACTGACAGGCCCCTGGTCCTAGTGAGAACCCCCTGGCCCAAGTGCGAGACCCCTGTTCCTAGTGACAGAGCCCGGTCAGTCCTAGTGCCTGGCCCCGCTTACTGATGCCACATGGACACCCGGGTTTCCAGCCCCTGGACAGCTCTGTGATCAGAGGCTGGGGCTGCTGTTTCCCCAGCCCTGTCAATTCTGTTCTGGCAGGTTTTCTGTAAGTTTGGCTTTGGGCAGTCCAGTGTCCAGTCTGAAGGCATTTCCCAGGAGATTCATTCTGACAAATGGGGCCCAGGTGATTTTCCGTGGGGCCTCTTGGGAACAGGAGGTGACACCTTTCTCCTCTCCTTCCTCCATAGCAACATGGCTGACAAGGCCAAGCCTGCCAAAGCTGCCAACAGGACGCCCCCCAAGTCCCCGGGGGACCCCTCGAAGGACTGGGCAGCCAAGAAGCTGTCGCTGGAGTTGGAGGACATGTGCACCGAGTGGTGTGGACGGCCGTCTCGCGGGGCTGTGGTGCTGGTCAGACCTCGGTCAGGGCTCCTTGGGAGCAGCGGGACTCGAGGCCACTCACGGCCCGCCATGTCCGTGTTGCAGAGGAGGAGACCCACCCGGTGGACTTGAGCTCGCTCTCCAGTAAGCTACTCCCAGGCTTCACCACGCTGGGCTTCAAAGACGAGAGAAGAAACAAAGGTAAATCCATAGTCCCGTCCCAGGAGCCAGCCCAGTGATGCTCTCTTTCTCCTCTTCCTCCCAGTCACCTTTCTCTCCAGTGCCACTACTGCGCTTTCGATGCAGAATAATTCAGCATTTGGCGACTTGAAGTCGGACGAGTTGGAGCTGCTCTACTCAGCCTACGGAGATGAGACAGGCGTGCAGTGTGCGCCGAGGCAGGTGTTGGCCCCGGGGAGCCCTTGGCTGCTGGCGCAGGTCCTCCCCTTCTGTGTCCTGCAGATGGACACCCGCTCCGGGAGCCAGTGTTCCGTCACCCCAGAAGCCATACGCAACAATGAAGAGCTGGTCTTGCCGCCCCGCATCTCCAGAGTGAACGGCTGGTCGTTACCCCTGCACTACTTCCGGGTGGTGACTTGGGCTGTCTTCGTTGGCCTTTCCTTGGCCACCTTCAGGATCTTCATTCCCCTCCTGCCTCACTCGTGGAAATACATCGCCTATGTGGTATCCTTTTCATCGTGGCATGGTCTAAGCGGGCCCTGGGCCAGGTTCTTCCTTGACATGCCAGGTGACCGGGGGGATCTTCTCGTTCCACCTCGTCGTCCACCTGATCGCGTCCTGCATCGACCCGGCCGACTCCAATGTCAGACTCATGAAGAACTATTCTCAGCCCATGCCCCTCTTCGACAGATCAAAACATGCACACGTGATCCAGAATCAGTTCTGCCACCTGTGCAAGGTCACCGTGTGAGTGCCCGCCCTCGCCGAGGCCCCAAGGTCACAGCTGCCCTGCTTCTCCTCCTCCCCACAGGCCTCAACACCCTCCCCCAGCCTCCCATTCCCTGCTGGACGCCCTCTCCCCAGGCCGCACAGGGCTGGTTCCTCCGAGGCACCTGGCTTCCAGTGATGGACCTCTGGCCCTGCCCCAACCTGCGCACTTGGGGCCTGACAGGCGTTCCCCGATTCATCCCTCCAGGAACAAGAAAACCAAACACTGCATTTCCTGCAATAAGTGTGTGTCCGGCTTCGACCACCACTGCAAATGGATCAACAACTGCGTGGGAAGCCGGAATTATTGGTGAGGGGCACAGAGGGGATGGCCGGCACGGGACCCCCATGCCTGCCTGTGTGTCTCCCGGCAGGTTCTTCTTCAGCACTGTGGCCTCGGCCACAGCTGGCATGCTCTGCCTGATCGCCATCCTGCTGTATGTCCTCGTCCAGTACCTCGTGAACCCCAGGGTGCTCCGCACGGACCCCAGGTATGAAGGTACGTGGCCGCCGCTCTCAAGGGGCCTCATCCTGGACACAGTGTCTCTCCCTTGTCTCCCCAGATGTCAAGAATATGAACACGTGGCTGCTGTTCCTCCCCCTGTTCCCGGTGCAGGTGCAGACTCTGATAGTCGTGATCATCAGGATGCTCGTGCTCCTGCTGGACCTTCTTGGCTTGGTGCAGCTGGGCCAGCTGCTCATCTTCCACATCTACCTGAGTATGTCCCCCACCCTAAGCCCCCGATCCCCCAACTTGTCCTGTTCCTCCTTTTCCCTTTCCAGAGGCCAAGAAGATGACCACCTTTGAGTATCTCATTAATACCCGCAAAGAAGAGAGTTCAAAACATCAAGCAGTGAGGAAAGATCCATACGTGCAAATGGACAAAGGATTTCTCCAGGTACCACCTGTCTCTCTGCTCCTTTTCTCCAGTTTCATGTGACGAATTTTCTTTTGCCCCACAGCAAGGAGCTGGCGCCCTGGGCTCATCTGCACAGGGGTAAGTTGCAAGCTTCCTGCAGTAGCTTGGTCATGAGTTTCTCTCCTCCTTCCTGTCCCACCAGAGTCAAGGCCAAGAGCTCCCTGCTGATTTACAAATGCCCATGTCACTTCTGCACTTCAGTAAACCAGGACGGGGATTCGAAGGCACAGGTAAGTTGCAGTCACCAGCAATGCACCCTGAGTGTTACATGGACTCTGTGTCCATCCTTCACAGGAAAAGACCAGCGCGGCTGCCGGCTTTAGGGCCACATATTTCTGTTCCTGCTCTGGGGTCAGCTTCCAGTGGTTTCTGCTGGGTCATTATTTATTTTTTAGAGATGAGATCTCACTCCATCACCCAACATGGATGGCAGTGGTGGGATAATGGCTCACTGCAGCCTCCAACTCCTGGGCTCAAGCAATTGTCCCACCTCAGCCTCCCGAATAGCCGAAAGTACAGGTGTGTGCCACCACACCCAGCCAATTTATTTTTTGTTTTTTATTTCTTAAGAGATGGGATCTCACTCTCTTGTCCAGGCTTGTTTGGAACTTCTGGTCTCAAGTGATTCCCCAGGCTCAGGGGAATTAGAGGCGTGAGCCTCTAATAGCACAGGGATTAGAGGCGTGAGCCTCCATGCCAGGCCACAGGCTGGTCCTTTTGAGCAGGATTTGTGAGGGGGCCAGTTTCTGGAGGTTACAGGTGACTTGTCCTTCCCTGTGGGGGCAGGGCCGCCTCACCGCACTTCCCCAGGATTTCAGGGAACAGGCTCCTGTGACTTGGAAATGAAAATGGATCACCCAACCTGGAGGAACAGTGAGGCTGGTGTCCAAGACTTGCCCCTTGCCTGCACTTCCAGCAAAGATTTGGAGACACTCAGTGGAAACCAATCGAGCCCCCAGCCCACCCCCGCCCAGACTCAGCCACCAAAGTTCCCTCACTGCATGTGGCACACGGGCTCATGGGAGTTTCTCTGCCTGCGATTGTCCACGTTGACACCTTCTGCACAGGTGCATTTGTGAGTCCCCTCGGTGTCTCTGCAGCATCTATGTGTGGATGAATAGTGAAGCCACATGAGGCCTGGTCTGAAGCAGAGAAGATCCGCTCAGCATCACGTTGAATCCCAAGCCCGCATCTCCGTGGGCTCCAGGACAATCCTATGAAAATGACACCGTCGGTTCATTGTTCACATCGGGGAGGAGAATTCCGTCTGAAAATGAGCGTGACTTCACTGACACCCAAGTCCGTGGCACAGCCCTGTGCTGAGCTCCACAGACCTACAGTCCATCGCCTCCCCTTCGAGTGGGCCCAGGGCTGCAGACAGCATTGTCCAAAGAAGACACCCTGACTCGATGAATGGAACAAACTGGAAACTCCAGAAACAAGCCCTTCTTTACATTTCTGGTGTTTGGCCTAAATGGAAGGTGCCAAGGTGAGGCAATGGGGAGACATGGAAGGGTTTGTTCCTAAGAATTTTGCTTCCCTTCCCCCCACAGGAAGCAGATGATGCCCCGAGTACATCTACACTTGGGTAAGTTCGTAAGTTTAATGGGAACGTTTTATCTGTTGTCTCTCTTTCTGAATATTGCAAACAGGCTGCAACAAGAAACAACAGAGCCCATGAAAACTGACAGTGCTGAAAGTGAAGACTGAGATTCGGGTAAGATACGTGGCAGTGCAGGTCATGTTGAATGCTCAAAGAGTGACTTTGTTTTGTCCTGCAGGAGCTCAGGTGCCCCTGTGATCCAGGTCTTCTACCCTGAAACCCCACCCTCCATCAAGGTCCTGCCTGTAGAGTCTACCTTGCAAAGCCTCCTGCTCCTACCCATGCTACAGGCCAGGAACCAGAGCCCATCATCTCAGAGGCCCCTGGATGTCCTTCGAAGGAACCAGGACCCTCAGAGCCCAGCATCCATCTCTGTCATCATCTTCATCACACCCAAAGAAGAGCCAGCCTTGCAGGAGGGTTTACATCTCCAGGAAGATGGGCTGCCAGCAACTGCAGAGGATGCAGCCACCTGCTTAACTGTGCTGTCCAGCCAGCCAGCCAGCTGCAGGGCCTCTTGCTGCTTAAGAGCTGATGGGCCGGGCATGTTGGCTCACACCTGTGAGCACAGTACTGGGAAATGGGAGCATAGTACTGGGAAATGGGAGCACAGTACTGAGAAATGGGAGCACAGTACTGGGAAATGGTAGCACAGTACTAGGAAATGGGATCACAGTGCTGGGAAATGGGAGCACAGTAATGGGAAATGGGAGCACAGTGCTGGGAAATGGGAGCACAAAGTACTGGGAAATGGGAGCACAGAGTACTGGGGAATAGGAGCACAGTACTGGGAAATGGGAGCAAACAGCACTGGGAGATAGGAGTATACAGCACTGGGAAATGGGAGCACGGCACTGGGAAATGGGAGCACAGTACTGGGAAATGGGAGCACAGTGCTAGGAAATGAGAGCACAGTTTTGGGAAATGGGAGCACAGTACTGGGAAATATGAGCACAGTACTGGGAAATGGAAGCACATGGCACTGGGAAATAGGAGTATACAGCACTGGGAAATGGGAGCACAGTACTGGGAATTGGGAGCACAGCACTGGGAAATGGGAGCACAGTACTAGGAAATGGGAGCTCACAGCACTGGGAAATGGGAACATAGTACTGGGAAATGGGAGCACAGTACTGGGAAAGGGGAGCCCACAGTACTGGGAATTGGGAGCACAGTACTGGGAAATGGGAGTTCACAGCACTAGGAAATGGGAGCACAGTATTGGGAAATGGGAGCACAGTACTGGGAAAGGGGAGGGCACAGCACTGGGAAATGGGAGCATAGTACTGGGAAAGCGGAGCACAGTACTGGGAAAGGGGAGCCCATAGTACTGGGAAATGGGAGCACAGTACTGGAAAATGGGAGCTCACAGCACTGGGAAATGGGAGCATAGCATTGGGAAATGGGAGCACAGTACTGGGAATTGGGAGCACAGCGCTGAGAAATGGGAGCTCACAGTACTGGGAAATGGAGCACAGTATTTGGAAATGGGAGCACAGTACTGGGAAATGGGAGCTCACAGCACTGGGAAATGGGAGCATAGCATTGGGAAATGGGAGCACAGTACTGGGAATTGGGAGCACAGTACTGGGAAATGGGAGCTCACAGTACTGGGAAATGGGAGCTCACAGTACTGGGAAATGGGAGCACAGTATTCGGAAATGGGAGCACAGTACTGGGAAATGGGAGCTCACAGCACTGGGAAATGGAGCATAGCATTGGGAAATGGGAGCACAGTACTGGGAAATGGAAGCTCACAGTCCTGGGAAATGGGAGCATAGTGCTGGGAAATGGGAGCACAGTACTGAGAAATGGGAGCACAGTACTGGGAAATGGGAGCCCAGTACTGAGAAATGGGAGCACACAGTACTGTGAAATGGGAGCACAGTACTGGGAAATGGGAGCATAGTACTGAGAAACCCCAGACCTGGATTCTGAGTTTTTCAGTCTAGCCCAGACTTCTTATCTTAGTAGACAAAAAGAGTCAATACCAGAGAACCAGAGGCATCCTCTGTATTTTAATGAACTCTGCGTTTTAGTCTGTTTAGTAGTCATATTTTAAAAGATAATCAGTTTTCTAAATATATCTATAAGTTACTACATGCATTGGGCTGTTTTTGTGTTTCTGTAAAGAAATA